CCAAGAACACTACAGCGACAATTAGCAAAGCTGGGATTTTAACCCAGGTCTATCTCACAGCCACAGCATAGTATTTTCTTTTTTTTCTTGCTGTGACTGCACGTTACGCCATACATGGCATTCAGGACGCAGAGGAATTAGTATTTACTGTTTTTAACATTCCTTACATGGGAATCACGTAAAGAATCAGGTAAACAGGATTCAATTTGTGACTCAACCATTAATACTTTGTGACACTGGCTAATTTATTTCACTTCTGGATGTCGGTTATGTTTTTTTTGAGACAGGATCTCGCTCTGCTGTCACCCGGCCTGGAGTTCAGTGGAGGGATCTCTGCACCGTCAACTTCCTGGGCTATCAAGCGATCCTCCCACCTCAGCCTCCCTGGTAGTTGGGACCACAGGTGCCCGCCATCATGTCCGGCTGATTTGTAAAATTTCTTTTGTAGAGATGGTGACCTTGCTCTGTGGCCCAGGCTGGTCTCGAACTCCTGGACTCAAGCGATCCTCCTGCCTGGGCCTCCTAAAGATTCAGCTGCTTTTGGATCAACCGATCGCCTTAAGACCTTTTAACTCGAACACCTGTCACATCCTAGGATCCGCGAAGGACTGAAACAGAGTTTCTGAAGCGTCCCTCGGCGCAGTAGCTCCGCTCCACCTCCCATTCGCGCTACCACCGCGGCCGCAGCCCCAGGAGTCGCCGCGGAGCCAGCGTCGCCCTCCAGCTGTTGCGCGTCGGAAGCCGGAAGCAGGGACTGAGCGACAGACTAGGAAACGCCGGTTTCTCCGGGGCTCCCCAGCGCCCCACCTTTACCCCGGAGGCCGCCCTCTTCCATTTGCTCTTGGGCGTCAGGGCGGTACCCCACTCCGCTCGACCCTTTGGATCCACTCGCACTTCCTCCCGTCCAGAGTCAAAGGCCCCGGAAGTGACGTTTACGCGCCGCGCGTAACGTGCGTTCGCTGGCGGTGCCGGGGGCGGGGCGAGCAGGAGGGTGGGTGTGAGGCGGGAGCTGGCCGCGGAGCCCAGACCTACCCGGGCGAAGCGGGCGAGCGGTGGTTTGGACGCCGGCGGAGACGCGGGCGAGGTACGGAGCGGACGGACTGGGGCTGAGAGCTGTCATTTTCAACAGCACTTTCTTGTTTGTTCAGTGGTTAGCAGGAAGAAGATGAGCCTTAAGTCTGAACGCCGAGGAATTCATGTGGATCAATCGGATCTCCTGTGCAAGAAAGGATGTGGTTACTACGGCAACCCTGCCTGGCAGGGTTTCTGCTCCAAGTGCTGGAGGGAAGAGTACCACAAAGCCAGGCAGAAGCAGATTCAGGAGGACTGGGAGCTGGCGGAGCGGTAAAAGGACTTAACTAGGGGCGGTTGAACAGCTAGGTCATTCTAATCCTCTCTTGAATTGCAGACTCCAGCGGGAGGAAGAAGAGGCCTTTGCCAGCAGTCAGAGCAGCCAAGGGGCCCAATCCCTCACATTCTCCAAGTTTGAAGAAAAGAAAACCAACGAGAAGACCCGCAAGGTTACCACAGTGAAGAAATTCTTCAGTGCATCTTCCAGGGTCGGATCAAAGAAGGGTAATGTTCTGATACTCTTTTTTTTCTTCTCTATGAAACTTACTATGTTTAATTTTCCCAGCAGAAATTCAGGAAGCAAAAGCTCCCAGTCCTTCCATAAACCGGCAAACCAGCATTGAAACGGATAGAGTGTCTAAGGAGTTCATAGAATTTCTCAAGACCTTCCACAAGACAGGCCAAGAAATCTATAAACAGACCAAGCTGTTTTTGGAAGGAATGCATTACAAAAGGGTAGGTTGAGAATAACCACGTAGAAACATAGACTACAAGCAGCCTCTTTGTCTCTCTGTTTCAGGATCTAAGCATTGAAGAACAGTCAGAGTGTGCTCAGGATTTCTACCACAATGTGGCCGAAAGGATGCAAACTCGTGGGAAAGGTAACACTGTTAGCCATTGAGAGATTGCGGGTATCTTGATCTTTTCTCTGTCTGGTTATTTCAGTGCCTCCAGAAAGAGTCGAGAAGATAATGGATCAGATTGAAAAGTACATCATGACTCGTCTCTATAAATATGTATTCTGTCCAGAAACTACTGATGATGAGAAGAAAGATCTTGCCATTCAAAAGAGAATCAGGTAGTTGCTTATTTTGTTTTGCTTTGTAGTTAGGAGCTCTTGTTTACTGTCTCTCTCTCTTTAGAGCCCTGCGCTGGGTTACGCCTCAGATGCTGTGTGTCCCTGTTAATGAAGACATCCCAGAAGTGTCTGATATGGTGGTGAAGGCGATCACAGGTCAGTGAAACCAAGAGCCTTTTTATTGGGATTCCTGGGAAATATTGTCTTTTCTGCTTTGTAGATATCATTGAAATGGATTCCAAGCGTGTGCCTCGAGACAAGCTGGCCTGCATCACCAAGTGCAGCAAGCACATCTTCAATGCCATCAAGATCACCAAGAATGAGCCGGCGTCAGCGGATGACTTCCTCCCCACCCTCATCTACATTGTTTTGAAGGGCAACCCCCCACGCCTTCAGTCTAATATCCAGTATATCACGCGCTTCTGCAATCCAAGCCGACTGATGACTGGAGAGGATGGCTACTATTTCACCAATCTGGTGAGTAAGTGAGTTCTTGGTGTTGTGGAGAAGATTTTTCTTTTTCTTTATTCCTTTTTTCTAGAGATGGTTTCTACCCCGACTGTTTCCCAGGCTGGTCTGAACTCCTGGTCTCAAGCAATCCTCCCACCTCGGCCTCCCAAAGTGCTAGGATTACAAGCACGAGCCAACACGCCTGGCTCAGATGTCTGTTGAATTGGGCATTTGCAGTGCCATGTCTGTACTAATAATTGCTACCGTGTATTCATTGCTCGCTGCAGGCCTCTCGGAAGCACGTGACATGTTATGTTGTTTAATTCTCACAATAAATCTAGGTGGTATTTCCCCCCATTTACAGGTACAGAAACCTCAGAGAGCTTAAGTAACTTTCCCACGGTCACTCACTGTTGTTGTTAAGTGAAAGAGGTGACAGTGAACTCAGGTTCAGTCACTTCAGAGTTGTTCCTTTTTTTTTTTTTTCCTGAGACAGTCTTGCTCTGTCACCCAGGCTGGAGTGCAGTGGCGTGATCTTGGCTCACTGCAACCTCCGCCTCCCAGGTTCAAGCAATTCTCCTGCCTCAGTCTCCCAGGTAGCGGGGATTACAGGCGCCCACAACTGCGCCCAGCTAATTTTTGTATTTTTAGTAGAGATGGGGTTTCACCATGTTGGCCAGGCTGGTCTCAAACTCCTGACCTCATGATCCACACGTCCCAGCCTCCCAAAGTGCTGGGATTACAGGCTTGAGGCACCGGGCCCGGTCTGGAGCTGTTCTTTTAACCACTTGATGTTAAAATATTCATTTGAGGATCAGAGGTCTGTGTGCCACACCTACTTGGGGACTATATCCTGGGTGGGGATAGCAGGTCTGGGAAGACTCAGACAGAATGGCTTCATGGTGCACCTGGGGAGGCTGCACCCAGACATCGGCCCTGGAGCTCCTGGGAGTGTATAGGAAGCACGACCGGGGATAGGAGTAGGTAATTTTTGAGGCTGAAATACACAGAAGTTCATGAGTTTGTTTTGTTTACTTTAGCTTCTGTTTTAAATGGTCTGTGATCAAAAGATTTTTACAAATCGACTCGAGTATGCATAGCTTTCCTAATATGACTGTATTAACGTCCTCTTCTTGTAGTGCTGTGCTGTGGCTTTCATTGAGAAGCTAGACGCCCAGTCTTTGAATCTAAGTCAGGAGGATTTTGATCGCTACATGTCTGGCCAGACCTCTCCCAGGAAGCAAGAAGCTGAGAGTTGGTCTCCTGATGCTTGCTTAGGCGTCAAGCAAATGTATAAGAACTTGGATCTCTTGTCTCAGTTGAATGAACGACAAGAAAGGATCATGAATGAAGCCAAGAAACTGGAAAAAGACCTCATAGATTGGACAGATGGAATTGCAAGAGAAGTTCAAGACATCGTTGAGAAATACCCACTGGAAATTAAGCCTCCGAATCAACCGTTAGCAGCTATTGACTCTGAAAACGTTGAAAATGATAAACTTCCTCCACCACTGCAACCTCAAGTTTATGCAGGATGATCACAATTTAGTGGAGAGTATTTATTTGAGCCTAAATTGTAGGTAGCCCTTACTACACTCAACTGATTGGGATCTAGAATGTAACTAAATTGCTTATAAATGTCAGCATTTTTTAAAGGTACAGTATATGGGGATTGTTTCGTTTTTCCTAGCAGGGGAACCTTAGTTAATAATAAAATACTACTTATTTGAGTTACTGATACAGATTCATTTAAGGCTTGTGTGCAAATTTTGTCTCAATCTTTTTTCCCTCCATGATTTTCCTATGTGCTTCCTCTGGCATTCACTGTGGTTTTGGTAAATAATTGCCTTTTAAAGGATTAAACAAATGAATGCTACAAAGTGTATGTTCAAGAAAATTAAATGGTACCACTCTTCCACAGTTTGGAATAATTTTATAATTGTAAAGATAGAAATTATATTGATAAGTAAATATGTAAAATTGTAAATATGTAAAAAAAAGAATGGTGTCTGCTGTGCATGGCATTTTATATGTTAATTTTTTAGTTTAAAATGAAGTATATTGAATGTTTGCCTTTAGCACCATTTTATTTGGTTTGTCCCACTAAAATGACTCGAGAAGTGTTTAGACAAACTCCCCTTAAGATGTGCACTCCATCTTTAAGAACGTGTTAGCCTTAACTTTGAGGTTCTATATAGTCAGAGACTATGACACCACTAAGGTTCAGAATAAAGTTTAGGCCACATAAAATTGCTGTTTAATGTAGTCGATGGAAGACTTTAAACTATGCTTCTAGCTTATTTTTCCCTCATTCATTCAGCAAATCTCTATTGAGTTCTTCAGTGAGAAGGAGCAGGCACTGGGCCTGGAATGGAAGGCGGGAATGAATGGGCCTCTGATGGTGAGAGGTGACGGGGTCCCTCAGCTGTGAGATGCAAGGGGCGCCTTGCAGCCTCCATAATATACATTTGACTTTGCAAACGTCTAGACATGTTTTCTGAACCTTTTTCAGGACATTTCAACCTCGGGACTATTCATATTAGTGGCCTGAGAGGTGTTTGTTGTGGGGCCACCCTGTGCATGGTAGAATGTTCAGCAGCATTCCTGCCATCCATATCCATTAGGTGCCAGTAGCACCCCCGCTAGAGCTGTGAAAAATTCTCTCCAGACATAGTCAGATGTCTCCTGGGGCCATATCACCCCTCCGTTAAGAACCACTGATGTCTTTTACAAACCAGGAGTTATCCTCCTGGTGGTTAATATGGTGTAACCAAAGAATCTTGCACTCAATGCACAGTGTGATGTTAACTAAAACGAGTTAAATATTTAGGAGGCTTGACAGCTACCTGCATTGTAGAACCTTTTCTTATCTCAGTGGAACCTTCTATAACCTAAATATACCATTGATGATTCTTCTTCCATTCAGTGACATCCACAGATTATGCAGCTATACTTGTGAAATCGTGCATGAGGCCCCAGGGCACCGTTCTAGAACAACGTCACTTCACACAGGCAGCTGAGAAAGGTTCTCTTGCTTTTCCAGTATCTTCCTAAGGATGGAGCCCAAAATTGCAGAGCAGTAACTTTGGAATAAAACCAGGGTGGGTATAAAACTTCTTATTCTTAAATTTACATATAAGATCTATTAAGCTTGACACATCTGTGTCATCACGCACTGAAGACAGGAAGCAGTTCACTGAGTCAGCTGGTTCCCAAGCTCGCACAGAAGGTGATAAGTTACTATCAAATGCCAGTGAGAATCTTCTTATAGAATAACCTGGGCCCAAGTGATTTTAGTACAAAACTTGCCCTTCTTTGGTTTAATTTTCTATGTGCTTTTAGGTGTGAATCCAGATATGCGGTCTTAATTCCTTTGGAAATACACAGTTCGTTTAGTTACTGTACACTCTGTTTGTTCAATAAACTGCATATCAACTTCCCACAAAAGCTGACTTTTTTGGGTCTCTTACATATAAAGTAGGTTATTGAGTTGATTTTTTTGGAGGTATCTCATATTGGTCGAATTCTTCTGGTATGGACTCTTGCCTTATATAGAGGCTTCTATTTCTCTTAAGTCAGCATCAATACAACGGCCGGAGTTTCTGTTTTTGCAATAAGAAGATGTTGGTATTTTATGTAGGGTAAATGTGACTGGAATACACCTTTGGAACGGAATTCTTTATCAATAAAGTTTCACAATCCGTCCCTCTTCCAAAAATTGATTTGGTTCTTTCTTAGGAAAATATACAT